TCCATCTACCTATGAGTTACATGTTTTTTAAGTATCTACATTTCAAGCGTCCTCTATTTTGTATCAAAACAGATTTGTTTTATCTGAGGGTTTTCAGTGTCTCCAAATGATAAACAGTTTTTACGAAAAGAAGAAAATCTCTTTTTTAAAGCAGCTTTTTTTTTTTTTTTTAACGAACTTCTTTGTACATATATTTTACAGATTAAAGGATTTACCTGAAGAGAAAGCATTCTATTCATCAGAGACTGGACAAGAGTTACTCTTGCATTTGGCAATTAAAGATGATGTTTCCATGGAAACAGTTGATCCTGCTTTCATTCATTGGCTGCTTAGGAGGTAAAAAAAAATCCTATATTTTCTAAGTTGAGGTTAGAAGTATACTCGAGTCATATGCTTACATAATTTTTAGATGTTGAAATAAAACTCCACCAGTAGCAAAGAAAAACAAATGTTTTTCCTCCCAAAAGGAAAATTTAAATTCTCTAATCTGATAATTGGGTTCTTATTCCTTCCCTTATTTTTGTAAGCCATTTTTATTTCCATAGCAAATATAATGACATCTGATATTACAGATCTACTGTAATATTATGCTTTGGTATTATGAATATAACATCAAATTTGAGCATGTTAATTTGTGACATTTTTTTTCCAAAGGAACTTAAAGAGGTGAGATCTCACATACAAAGGAGCATATAAATTTAAAAAGTGCTGGTATTTTCATATGTTTTACTTTTAGCAAATAACTTATCTAAAGGACCAAAACTGAATATAGATACAATTTTATTTTTTAATTTTGGAAAATTTGAAATTTAGAATAAAGTAGAAAGAAAAAATGAAAAAAAATTATCGTCTTTGACACATACAAAAGCAACTATTACAAATCATTTGTTGTATTTTCTTTTGTTAATTTTATTTTATTTTCTGGAGAAATAAGTAAGTGAAGAGTTTTTTTAAAATAGTGTATATATAACTAACTTTTTGTTTATTTTATTTTGTTTTCCCTCTTTTTATGATATTCTCAAGCACCAAAAAAGCTGAAACAATAATACAATGAATGAATACATCTGTAGGTATTATTGAGATGTAGCTATTGTACCATTTTACTGTATTTCTTCTGTATATATGTGTGTGAATGTGTGCTTTTTCCTTTTTTTTTTATCTGTCTACTTATTTTGGCTAACCCATTTGAAAGTAAGTCATAAAAAGCATTACTCCTAAAATTTAATACTCATCTCCTTAGAAGACCACTTTTCTACATAAACATAATTTCTTCATGATACCTGAGGAACCTAAGAAAAAAGTAGCTTGAGACTTTTCTAAAAGAAGAAAATGAGTGCGGAATGAGGCCAAATGGAGTAGTCAGGTAAAACACATGTTATTTAAAGACATGAATAGATTGGAATAGACTTTTAGGCTCTTATGTCAAAGTTCAAACATGCTTCAAATATTTACATGATAATATATAGCAAAAATCCATAATCAATAATAGTTACAGATTAAAATCTTTAACTTTTAAAAGAAAGAGGTTTTTTGTAGTTTTTACAGATTTTTACTGTGATGCCTCAATTTTGTTCCTAAAACATTTTCATTGACTGCTACTCATCAAGTACTGAGGACAAAAAGAATAGTTGTTTAAAAATTTCTGACTTTCAAATGGGCTTTGGAAAAAGTTCAATATGGTAAAATATTTTATTCTTGGAGTCTTTTCTTCATTTATAAAGTTTCAAATATAATCTCTGTTTTAGGAAAAGGAGCAAAAGTGACACAAAATGTACTGCAGCAGTATTACTGTTTATGATATGAAATTTTGTAAAAGCAATGTTGAAATTTTCCAAATAGTTGAGGAGACATTCACAGAAAGACATACTCAGAAAGAGGAAGACATGTTTAGAAAGTAGAAAGGCAGCAAAAGAAAATGAGATCAGCTTTTAAAAGGTTTCACATTTTTAGTTGTAATTTTACATTATGTGAAATTTGTATTGTGTTTCAGCATTTTTGAGAAATGTTTTACATATTTACGAACAAATATATAGAAAAAGCAGTGTCCACTTTAGTAAGATGTGAAGACATCATAAAGAATTTAAAGGTCAACTTATTCTCTAGATATGGTGGTAAAACGTTATAAGGATTTGTAAGGGAGAATTGGATTAATTTACATGTGACAAATTATATGTAATTATATATATTTGCACATATATGTAGATATGTTTCCATGTGTGTGTAATTATACATGCAAATATATGTAATGTATGGACCCCTGAACTTTATATTTTCCTCTTTAGGGAATTAGAAAGGCAGTGGAGGCCTATGTCCATATAAATATACACTTAAGCCTATTATAATTGAGACTACAGATCATACTATATGAGAGAATTTAGATTACCTTCATGAAATTATTTTTTAAAAATTATCAATACTATAGTGAAGGATAAAAGACATGGTCACCAAACAGGAACAATGGCTTACTTTAGTATTGTAGATTTAGTCATGGACAACATATGCCCACAAAATTCACATATTTGGGCTGCTTGTTTTCACAGTGATAGTTGCAGTGTATGCAAATACAGCCTAAGACTGCTGACACACATCTTCAAATGCTTTCAATCATAGCATTCTTCCATTCTATGTCATGCAAATGTGAATGAATTTCTGTACTAGTCTTCCCTTAATAGTGATTAAGGAATGCTTTGAAAGCAAAATAAACTTTTCAAGTTCTTCCTGAAATGATTGAGGAGTATTTTCCATTTGGTGGGTTTAATAACACCACTCTTAAAATCACTGAGAAAATGATCAAGAATGCCTCTGGACTGCAGTTAATCTCAAAGCAGATTTGGAACTTTGTGAGTTTGTGGTGTTGGATGTGGCACTTCGAGTAAGCAATTGCCATAAACTCAAGTGGCTGTCATTTCTTCTGTAGTATTTGTACACAGTGTAATATGATTTGATAGCATTGATACTGGTGGAATGGAGATGTCACTGATCCCTGCATATAAATCTTGACATCCTCCATGTTTTTACAGAAAAACTTATTTCAAATCATCCCCTCTATTGCAGCAGACTAAATCTTGAATTGCTTTTCATTTATACCATTTAAATCTTGACAGTTTATCAGAGTACGCATGTGAGAATCAGTAAAAGATGCAGACACTGTTGGTGTATTTTGTTCTTATAACCTTGATCATTGATTACTCCGCATATTGGATATTTTGTAAGCTGCATGGTGACTAAGAAGGCATGTGGGGAACTTAAAAAATATATTGCAAGTGCTATTAGAGTTCAACAAACATTTAAGGTTAAATACAACCCACAATTTTATTTTGTTCTTAAAATAGCAGTCTCAAAAGTATCTGTTGGTTAGTTAACTGACTCCTGCAAATAAAGTGCTCACTCAAATGAATTTAATTGACTGTTGCCTAAGTGTTAAGCTGTCTTAAAGTACTCATCACATAAAAGTGTTTTTAAATACCCCTGAGTAGGAAGTCTGTTGAAAGCAAAAGAATGGAAGCTGGTATATTCACAAGGGGTGGGTATCATTGCAGGAGATCAGGATAGGGAGGTGTTTGCCTGGTGACAGCAACAGAGGAGAAGGTTTAAGGATGAAGTATGGAGAATTAAATGAAAGGGGCAGGCTGGAACCTAGGGTGAAGTGGGAGAGCTTACAAAAGATTGAACAGAGATGTGGAAGGATCTCTAGTGCAGCAGGATGTCATGGAAATTGAGGAAGCAGTTCAGGAAAAGGGAGAGGTGGAAGAAGAGGATGTCTGAGGAAAAGCCACTGAGGCTTGTGAGTAGGAAGCCTTGAATTACTGGAATGTAGGGCTTTAAGGGGGGAAGAAAATACATTGAGGTCCGTAATACTTTGATAAAACTGAATTATACTTACTGACATGTACACATGTATACAGTTGACCCTAGCACAATATGGGTGTTAGTGTTACTGAACGGACAGTTCAGTAAATGAACCGTTTGCTTTCCTGGTGCAGTAAAGCCAAACATCCACACCAAGGCTTTGCAGTGGGAGAAAGGAGAGTGTTTATTTGCAGGCAGCCAAGCAAGGAGAATTGGTCAGCTCACACTTAAGACCTGATCTCCTCAGTGGCTTATAAGCAAGAGTTTTTAAAGGTAGTGATAAGTTTCAGAAAAGCAGAAGTTAAAGGCCAGATCGTAAGTCAGCACATGCAGGTTATACATTGGTTTGGCCTAAAAAGGTGGGTATCTTGAAGCAAGAGGAGAGGGAGGTTACAGGTCCCTCTCCTAGATGGATTCTGGCTCTCTAATTTGAGTTTGGTTAAGAAAGTGAAGCTTTGTCTAAAAACTTGGAGTCAGGAGAAAGGACTGTTAAGGTCTGGCCTGTGGGCATGACTTCCTCTGGGGCCCTCAGGAAGAAATTTAGAAGCAGGAACTGTGGCCAGGGTTCAGTCCTCATTTCCCCCTTATCTGAGGTCTATAGGCCAGAGGTTCCATTTGGTAAAGGTCCCTTTTACTGAAAAACAGCTCAGGGATATATATTAACATGTTGTCTTTAGTTTCTAGAGGAGCCAGACATCTTGTGACTCCAACTTCCTTGGATATTGTTTTAAGCTATTACTATGTTCTTACTTACCAAGTTGCTCATTTACTTATCAGGGCTAGCTCAGCGCCTGGAATTTCCGTTGAAGGAACTCAAGATTTTTCTTTACTTCTATGCTTGGGAAGGCCTGGCAGGCCCCTAAGAAGGATCTCTGCCCCATCTCAATAGGTGTGTTGACCATCCCCCCAAGTATGAAAATCTATTATTTTTTGGATGTCTCCCACCCATATAGGTGAGCTTCTCTTACAAGGCCCTGTATTTATCAAAGAACCCAGCAACAGCATTTTCCCTGTTGGTTCAGAAGATAAAAAAATAACTTTGCATTGTGAAGCAAGAGGCAATCCATCACCTCATTACAGGTACAGTGAAAAGTTTGAAAATTCAAATAAAAAAGGGGGGGGAACCTTGATATTTGTTTTACAGATGGCAGCTGAATGGAAGTGATATTGATATGAGTATGGAACATCGTTATAAGTTGAATGGAGGAAATCTTGTGGTTATTAATCCCAACAGAAATTGGGATACAGGAACTTACCAATGTTTTGCAACAAATTCACTTGGAACAATTGTCAGCAGAGAAGCCAAACTTCAGTTTGCCTGTAAGTTTATGTTCACATGTCTAGCAAATCCATAAAATTCAGTTTTGTTTTGTTTTCAAATCAGATCTTGAAAATTTTAAAACCAAAATGAGGAGTACAGTGTCTGTGCGTGAAGGCCAGGGAGTTGTGCTGCTCTGCGGCCCCCCACCACACTCTGGAGGTAAGTCATGCTCTGTTTCTGCTTTTCATATTGAATTTCTTTCTCTCTTCAACAATTTTATTAGAACTGTCATATGCTTGGATCTTCAATGAATACCCATCGTTTGTTGAAGAAGATAGTCGGAGATTTGTCTCCCAGGAGACAGGGCACCTCTACATATCTAAGGTGGAGCCGTCTGATGTGGGAAATTACACATGTGTGGTGACAAGTATGGTGACAAATGCCCGAGTGCTGGGCTCTCCAACTCCTTTGGTGCTACGTTCTGATGGTAATGAAACTTCTCCAAGTGCACTTCTGAGCGAAACGATTAACTTTATATTGTGGATTTATAGGTGTGATGGGTGAATATGAACCTAAAATAGAAGTTCAGTTTCCAGAAACTCTTCCAGCAGCTAAAGGTTCGACTGTGAAATTGGAATGTTTTGCCCTTGGAAAGTAAGTTTTATAACATTTACTCCTATGTGCTGAATAGCAGACAACTTGACGATTTTCTTCTTAGTCCCATACCTCAGATTAATTGGAGAAGAAGTGATGGGCTGCCATTTTCCAGCAAAATTAAATTAAGGAAGTTCAGTGGTGTGCTTGAAATCCCCAACTTCCAACAGGAAGATGCAGGTTCCTATGAATGCATTGCTGAGAATTCACGAGGAAAAAATGTTGCCAGAGGGCGTCTCACTTACTATGGTGAGCATCTGCTTTGGGCAAATTGGAGTTTTTTTCTTTTCTTTTTCCTTTTCTTTCATTGAAGCAAAGCCCCATTGGGTTCAACTCATAAAGGATGTGGAAATAGCCGTGGAGGACAGTCTTTATTGGGAATGCAGGGCAAGCGGCAAGCCCAAGCCTTCCTACCGATGGCTGAAAAATGGAGCAGCCCTGGTGCTAGAGGTAAGGTAACATGGACCTAAAATGGGTTTAGATTTATATGAAAGATATTTTTATTATCATCTAGGAGAGAACACAGATAGAAAATGGTGCCCTTACAATATCAAACCTAAGTGTGACTGATTCTGGCATGTTCCAATGCATAGCAGAAAACAAACATGGCCTTGTTTATTCCAGTGCTGAGCTCAAAGTTGTTGGTAAGGCTGATTTTCTCTGCTCTTCTCTTAATCACTTCTCCTTCTCTCCTTTCTTGCCTTTCAGCTTCTGCTCCAGATTTTTCAAAGAATCCAATGAAGAAGTTGGTTCAGGTGCAGGTGGGCAGCCTGGTCAGCTTGGATTGTAAACCCAGAGCCTCCCCAAGGGCACTCTCTTCCTGGAAGAAGGGGGATGTGAGCGTGCAGGAGCATGAAAGGTATTTTGATGTCCAGAAAAGTGGTCATTTACATATTTATTTATCTTATTTGTCTTTGCTTTAGAATTTCTTTGTTAAACGATGGAGGACTCAAAATAGCCAATGTGACTAAAGCTGATGCTGGAACTTACACCTGCATGGCAGAAAACCAGTTTGGGAAAGCAAATGGCACAACACATTTGGTTGTTACGGGTAGGTCCATTTCTAAAATATTGCTTTACATAGCTGTTTTTCTGAAAAATTATTTCCCCAATAGAACCAACAAGAATAACTTTGGCACCATCTAACATGGATGTTTCTGTTGGTGAAAGCGTCATATTGCCCTGCCAGGTACAACATGACCCGCTGTTAGACATCATCTTTACCTGGTATTTCAATGGGGCCCTTGCAGATTTTAAGAAAGATGGATCTCACTTTGAGAAAGTTGGTGGGGTAAGTTGTGGCACTTTCCTCATACTTTTTATAACAGTGTATTCATTACCTGTTTTCCCAACAGAGTTCATCTGGTGATTTAATGATCAGAAACATTCAGCTGAAACACAGTGGGAAATATGTTTGTATGGTGCAAACGGGGGTGGACAGTGTTTCATCTGCTGCTGACCTCATAGTAAGAGGTAAAACATTTATGCCCCCTTGAGTTTGTCACCTACTCAATGTTTCCATTTGTGCCTTCCTTAGGTTCACCTGGACCACCAGAAAATGTGAAGGTAGATGAAATTACAGACACAACAGCCCAACTCTCTTGGAAAGAAGGTAAAGACAACCATAGCCCAGTTATATCCTATTCTATCCAGGCTCGGACACCTTTCTCCGTGGGTTGGCAAACCGTCACAACAGGTAAAGCAGGAGAGGCAGATGTCATCTGCACACAGACTCTTACCTCTGAAATATTCCTTTGTAGTGCCTGAGGTCATCGATGGGAAGACGCACACAGCCACTGTAGTTGAGTTAAACCCATGGGTGGAATATGAATTTCGGGTTGTAGCCAGTAACAAAATTGGAGGTGGAGAACCAAGTTTACCCTCAGAAAAAGTAAGAACTGAAGAGGCAGGTTAGTGTTTTTTTTTCTGAGTAATGGATTAACCATTTCATCTCTGTTTCTCTGACCTGTATAGTTCCAGAAGTGCCTCCTTCTGAAGTCAATGGAGGAGGCGGAAGCCGGTCTGAACTTGTGATAACCTGGGATGTAAGTGTTTGGGCAGCATCTTCCCCATCAGGTAAGGGTGATTCAGTATGTCTTTCCTTTATAGCCAGTCCCTGAAGAACTACAGAATGGTGAAGGTTTTGGGTATGTTGTTGCTTTCCGCCCTCTTGGGGTTACCACCTGGATCCAGACAGTGGTGACATCCCCTGACACCCCAAGATATGTCTTTAGGAATGAAAGCATCGTGCCATATTCACCATATGAAGTTAAAGTGGGTGTTTATAATAACAAAGGTGAAGGACCATTTAGCCCAGTGACAACAGTGTTCTCTGCAGAAGAAGGTATGGAAAACATGACTGTATATCAGTTCCGCATCATCATATTTCAATTTCTGTTTCCGAACAGAGCCTACAGTGGCCCCATCTCAAGTCTCTGCAAATAGCCTATCTTCCTCAGAAATTGAGGTTTCATGGAACACCATTCCTTGGAAGTTGAGCAATGGACATTTACTGGGCTATGAGGTAATTTCTTTTCCGATTAAATTGTGTATGTGCCTTCACATGTTTGGTGTCTTCCGCCCACCAGGTGCGGTACTGGAATGGGGGTGGAAAGGAGGAATCATCCAGTAAGATGAAAGTGGCAGGAAATGAGACATCAGCCAGACTACGGGGCCTGAAGAGCAACCTGGCCTATTACACGGCTGTCCGGGCTTACAACAGTGCCGGCGCTGGGCCTTTTAGCGCCACAGTTAATGTAACCACCAAGAAAACGCGTAAGTATATTCTGATTTCTTTGAATGGTACGCTGTTTTAAAATTTCTCATTTTGCATTTCAAGCTCCCAGTCAGCCACCAGGAAATGTTGTTTGGAATGCCACAGACACTAAAGTGTTACTTAATTGGGAGCAAGTTAAAGCCATGGAGAATGAGTCAGAAGTAACAGGATATAAAGTAAGTTTTCTCATTTGCAATGCTTCATTTTCAACAAGTAAGTGTATTTGTTCATGCATTTTAGGTTTTCTATAGGACTAGCAGTCAAAATAACGTACAAGTACTGAACACAAATAAAACTTCAGCTGAACTTGTGCTGCCCATTAAAGAGGACTACATTATTGAAGTCAAGGCCACAACAGATGGAGGGGATGGGACCAGTAGTGAACAGATCAGGATTCCACGAATAACCAGTAAGTTGGTTGAAGCCATTATTTACTTTATTCTTATTAATGAGCTCTTCATCAACTTTGACAGGTATGGATGCAAGAGGATCCACTTCAGCCATCTCGAATGTCCACCCTATGTCAAGTTATATGCCTATAGTACTGTTCTTAATTGTATATGTCCTGTGGTGATATTAACTCCTTTTTATTATTTATTGGAAAGTTATTTGGTTACCAAAAAAAGTGCTTTCATGAAATGCAGTGATTATGCATGTTTTTTTCAACTCTTATTTTTAACTTTCTACTTCATTATAGGTAAATATGAATATAATTAAAAAAACAGTAAATCCTTTTAGGGGAATCTGAAATGCCTTAATATTAACTTGATAAACCAAAGGAATTTACATATTACATACTTCAGACTTTTGATATAAATGTTCTTAAACTATGAGTTTAAGCACTGCCTATGGATAAAGACTCACACACTCTCACATGTACACACACACGCATGAGAATTTCTTTTTACATTGAAAAACTCTTTCATTTAATTCAAATGCTATTTTCCCATTATAATAGCATTATTTGGAAGACTTAACCAGTATCAATTTGAAATGCTGATTTAAGTCCCCAAGGATGAAAAATACATTTTAAAAATTATTTTGTTGGAGAGGAGTGGCATGTGATTCAAAAGAGCATTGTTGGAAAATGCTACTGTGGGGCTTAGAAGAATGATGTTTGGTTTGGTATGCTGCTAACTAGTTGTAAGACTTTACAAATCACTTTGCCATCTGTACCTCTCAATTATTCCTCTATAAAATATGGAGATAATAATACCTATCTGATCAGACTTTGCCCCATGAATTAGTTTTTAAAAGATAAAGACTGAAGTATGAAAGTGCTTTTGTCACCCCAAATGCAATTGACCCATGCAAAATATTAGCATGAATTTATTTAATCACATAAAAGTCATGAAGACCAGCCAGATTTTCAAGCTTCATTCTGTTTCATTCAGTTATATTCCAAAATTCAAATGATCACATTTTATTCTTTCTCAAAAAAAAAAAGTTTTTTTAAATTAAAAAAGGAATTGTTTCCTTCACAGCTATGAATAAGCTTTCAGGTTTTATTAAAACCTAGAGGAAAAAATCAGGAATGACCTGAATCTCAACCCAAATATTAAACAAAATCCACATAATCCCTCATTTCAATTTCCAATTCCATTAAGGGACCCTCTCTTTTTGGATGGCAGAGATGGTTTTTTAATGAAATCCCACCATCTATCTGAGTGAGTCTGGCAGGCTTTTTAGTTCCTGAGTTAAATTTGTAATAGAACCAAGGCAATGCTGCTGACTTTGATATGTATGACTCAGTCTTTCAATATGTGGTTTTCAAAAAATTGTTGAAGACGTGACTTCATAGCAATATATAGAGAATAAATTAAAATCAGCAGATTGAGTTTTCAACATTGCAAAATCAGTTTTTTACCTCTTTCCTACCAATTTCACATTTTGCAGAAACTTGTTCACATTTCCAACAATATCAGAATTAGAAAACAGTTCAGATAACAAGAAAGATTAAAAATTAGGGAAATTCTGATATCACCATAAAGCACTATTTTACATTTAGAGATTACATTTAAGATAAAGTCATCATACACAAAAACAATAAATATTTATAACTTTCTCTATAAGGTCCGCATATACTGTATATATTGAAACAATCTGAATGACTAGTAGATTTCATATGACCATTGTTATTTCCACTTTCTCCAATACTTGTATTTTATGCTACATGTAATGAAGTTGGACCTTTTTATTATTTAGTAATTCCTATATGTTCCTATACTTTTCATTTTCAAGATGATTGCTCTATTGTTTCATGTTGTTTCTAGCAATATATCTCCATGAGATATGCACTTTGTTTCATATTGAAAAGTATAAAATTTATCTTTCAATTCCTGTGTGTGTATCCTATGGTTATCTGTATGTATTATTTTCTATTCTAATAAAATTTATAACAAGCAAATGAGTGTGCAGTATTAATTGCGGTATGGTCAA